AGGTGTCCCCAAGGGAACAAGACATTAGAGTGTGGGAGGCAAGACAGCTCCTCAGTGTTAGCTCTGGGGTGACAGTCCCTGGGGTCTGGCTTCCATGGTGCCGGGGAATGGAGAGCCAACGAGCTGTGGGGAGGGAGGCAGTTTCCACCTTTCTAGTGGCTCACGCACCCCCTCTCTCCCCAGCCCCTGGTGGCGGCGGCGTGTAACACCTTCCCGAGGAAACTCCGCTGCCGACCCTGCCTGAGCGCGGGAGCCTGAGGACCGGGTGGAGGCGGTGGGGACCCAGCCGCGCGCCGGGAGCGCTCCCCGGAATGAGCCGCCCCACCCACCCCAAGGCTGGAGCCGCTGCACCCTGCTGTCCCTCTCCAGGCCTTGGCAATGACGATCCCCCAAAGAGCCCGTCTGCACCCCAGACCCAGGGCCTCAGGCCTCCAGCTCCTGGGATCCGGGAGTCCATCCCGGCCCAGCACCCCCAGCATCCCCGTGTATGGCCCCCCTGCACCTCCTTGTCTCATCCCCGAAGATCCGTCCCCCTGGCCCCTCAGTGTCCATGTCTTGAGCTTAATAAATGTGCATTTGGTTTTTTCCTCTGTTCTGTCTGTGTGTTCTCATCTGTGGGGCACGGTGTGGGTAGGGGTGCAGAACTGAACCTGGGGTAGCTCTCCCCTGCGTGCCCGGAGTCGCCCCCTCTTCATTCTCCTCCCCCAGTGCCCCGAGATGCCCCCCTTCAATCCCTTCTCCTTCCTCAACACCTCCGGATTTGTCCTTTCCCTTCCTCCAGCGACCCCAGAATAGAGCCCTCCCGTTTCTCCCCCTGCTCTCTCAGAGGCGTCCACTCACCCTAGACCTGCCTGCCCCATCCCCGTTCCCACCCTCTCCCACCACTATGCCCTCACCCCTGCCCCCCGTCGCCCTCAGCGATTCCCCCTCCTGCTCCCACCCCGGGCTCTGAAGCCAGGAAACCCAAGAGGAAATGACTGAGCCCGTCTGGGTCCCCGCCCGCTCGCGCTCCCCTGGCCACACCCTCCGCCTGGACGCAGCAGCCACCGCCGCGTCCCTCTCTCCACGAGGCTGCCGGCTTAGGACCCCCAGCTCCGACGTAAGTCCCTCTCGTGCGCCACCTCCATCCGCTGCCCCTCTGCCCACGGGCCGGGCTCAGGTGGGTAGGGGTTTGACCCCTTCCGCTCCTCTATGGCTGACCCCAGCATCGCCTGGTCCCACAGATGTCGCCCTCTGGTCGCCTGTGTCTTCTCACCATCGTTGGCCTGATTCTCCCCACCAGAGGTAAGACCCATCTCTGGCCTCCACCCTGCCCCTCCCTCCTGACTTCTCATCCTTGATTCCCCAGGACAGACGTTGAAAGATACCACGTCCAGTTCTTCAGCAGACTCAACTATCATGGACATTCAGGTCCCGACACGAGCCCCAGGTGAGGAAAGGGACACATCTATCAAGATCCTGTCTCTCCGTGACTCCTTGTTTCTGGACTCCAGATGCAGTCTACACAGAACTCCAGCCCACCTCTCCAACCCCAACCTGGCCTGCTGATGGTGAGTAGTGCAGGGGCAGGCGGCGGGGACAGTCCTTCCCTCCTTGCTCTCCTGACCTGAATAGAAACACCACAACCCCAGACCCAGACCCAGCAACTGGAAGGAACGGATGGGCCTCTAGTGACAGATCCAGAGACACACAAGAGCACCAAAGCAGGTATAGCATGGGACTGAGAGCAGCAGCCTACGCCTGCCCTCCACTGATCTGGCCACTCTCTCAGCTCATCCCACTGATGACACCACGACGCTCTCTGAGAGACCATCCCCAAGCACAGACGTCCAGACAGACCCCCAGACCCTCAAGCCATCTGGTTAGTAACTGCCTCCCCAGACTGGAAACAGGAACCCTGACTTGCTCTTTGTCTGCCTCTCCAGGTTTTCATGAGGATGACCCCTTCTTCTATGGTAAGTTATCCACAGGAAGATGTGGGGGAAGGCTGACTCTACCCCTTCATTTTTCTCTCTGCAGATGAACACACCCTCCGGAAACGGGGGCTGTTGGTCGCAGCTGTGCTGTTCATCACAGGCATCATCATCCTCACCAGTGAGAACTGGGGTTGGGTGGGAAGGACACCAAGACCAGGAGGGGGACTTATGACGGAGGGCTGGGTTCTCAAAGGTCCCTGGGCAATTTTGTTTTAAATGAGGTATCTATTAGCTGCATATACATACAAACCACCACAGAATTCAGTGGTTTAAAATAATGACCATTTATTGAGCTCTCAATACCACAGTTTGGAAACATAGGCTGGGCTCAGCTGGGTGATTCTTCTGGTCTCAACTGGATTTACTCTTGCATCTGAGTTCAGTTGTGGGTCAGCAGGAAACTTTGTTTCTGGGGTGCCTTGGCTCTTTGCCACATCATCTTATCCTTCACTAAGCTAGCCTGGGCTTGTTCGCATGGTGGTGGCAGGGATCTAAGATAGAGTGAATGCATGCAGGCTCAGAACTGGCCATTATCACTTCTGCCTCATTCCATAGGTCAAAGCAAGTCATGAGGCTGGGTTTCATTCAAGGAAATAGACTCCACCTCTTGATGGGAAGATAGGCAAAGTCACATGGCAAAGGACATGGATACTGACAGGGAGGGGTAGAGACTAAGGGCCATTTGGCGGTCAGCATACCACCCCAGCAGTCACAAGCCCACTGCACCCAGGCCTGGCAGGGAACAAGGGCTGAAAAAGGCTGTGTCAGGAGGAGATAACTGAGGATTAAATGCCTCATGGAACAACCCCACCCACTCAATCCAGCAAGAATAGAGGCTTGAAGCAGCCAGAGTAACTACTCTTTTAAGAGCTTAATGTTTCTGTAAAATCTTTTGGTACTCAAATGTTGACAGCTGTGTTGATCAGGGTCATGGCAGGTGGCAGAAGGACCTGCAAACGATTAACTGGAGAAAGTTTAATAGAGTGATATCTCTGGAGGTACAGGCAGGGCAATGAGATGGTGCAGTGCCCTAGGACTAGCAAGGATGGGGACCTGTTATCCCCCAGCCTGAGGGACAAGAGGAGGCACTGGCTTTGCAGGAGGCCTGGTGAGAGATGGAACTGGAGGTGGGGCTGCTGGCAGGAGCTGTGGCCTCAGAAAGAGGGTTCCAGCCACTGCCTCACTTGTGACCAAACCAGGAGGGAGCAGGGGTGGTGGGGATCAGATACCTAAACCTCCCTCTCCTCCCACCCCCCTGTCTCCTGCCAATGCTTAACCAGAGGGCAAGGGGCCCAGGGCCCCATGCAGGGAGAGGAAGTTGTGGGGAAAGGCAGAATAACAAGCAGAGAAACTAATTTTTTAAAAAGGTTTTTAAAATGTTGTGGGTGAAATAAAACACGAGCTATCAGTTAATCTGTATAACCAATGCCAAGTTTCATTACCTCTCTTGTCCAACTT